TGTTAATTATTTCAGCTTTACTGAGGTGTAATAGAGAAATAAAAATTGTACATGTGATGCGTTTATATGCACATTCTGAAATGATTACCAAAATGAAGTCAATGAACATGTTAATTACCTCACAGAATAGTTACCTTTTCGTGTGCATGCGTGGGATAAGAAAACTTAACTCTATCCCCTGTGACTGCAGAGTGGCCATTTCAGCTGCTCCAGGCTCAGGCAGAGGAAGACCAGGGCAGGTGGCACCACCAGGGGGGCCCTCAGGCCTGGCGCGCACGCATTCCAGAGGCCACCCAGACCATGCTCCGCTGCCTGGGCGCCCAAGCTGCAGTCGCCCTCTGTGTGCAGGCAGCAGCCTCTAGGCAACTCCTGGGCCCGCCCGCACTCCCCACATCTCGGAAGCAGGGCCAGATGTCCCTGTGGCTGCGGCCGAGCCAGGCGGTCTGCCCTGCAGCAGCTGCACGGGGGCGGGAACCGGCCCTCAGCCCCATCCCCGGTGGCTGCAGAGGGCCCCTGGCTAGAGGTCTCGAGCTCTGGCAGAGGAGGAGCCGGGAGGGGGCAGGGTCTGGCGGGCTCTCAGGCCAGGGGCACCCGCGATCCAGAGGCCGCCCAGGCCATGCTCCACCACCTGGGCGCCCAGCTACAGGCGCCGGGCAACTCCCAAGCTGGCTGGCGCGCCCAGCCTCGCAGAACCGGGGCTAGATGTCGCCGTGGCTGCGGCCAAGCCAGGCGGTCTGCCCGGCGGCGGCTGCACCGGGGCAGGAACCGACCCTCAGCCCCATCCCCGCGGACGGTCCCTGGAGCGGCCCCGATCTCTCTTCGGAGAAGAGGGGCGGGAGTCACGGCCAGGCGGGAAGGGATGCGCGCCTGAGATTCCGGAACGTCCCGCGCCAGCCCAGGAGAACCCGCAAGCCAGCGGCGCCTGAGCCCGAGCTGCAGTCACCCTCTGCGGGCCACGCGAGCTCGAGGGCGCCTTCCGGAGTCCGGGCTGGCGCTGAGCTGTAGGCGCGCGCCTAACCGCTTTACTGGGCTCACTCTATCGAGAGGTCGGAGGCTGCGAGTGTCGCTGCTGAAGGCTGTAGTGGACCGGGCTGGATCGCGGATTCTGAGCTACATCGCGGGTTTGGGGGTGCATCTTGGATTTAGGGGTGGATCGCTGGGTGGGGAGGGGGATCTCGAATTTGGAGCTGGGTGGGGGTGGAAAGGCCACGAGGAGCCGCGGCGTCTCAGGAGCGGGTGGTGGGCATCTGAGAAGTCGCCACCATGAGGAAGCTCCTCAGTTTTGGGAGACGCCTGGGCCAGGCGCTCCTGAGCTCCATGGACCAAGAGTATGCGGGTCGGGGGTACCACATTCGGGACTGGGAACTGCGGAAGATCCACAGGGCGGCCATCAAGGGCGACGCCGCAGAGGTGGAGCACTGCCTGACGCGCAGGTTCCGGGACTTGGACGTCCGCGACAGAAAAGACAGGTAGCGGGGGCTCAGCCCTCGGTGGGAGGGGGACATTTCCTGAAAACCCCTCTCGCTCTCCTAGGACTGTTCTACATTTGGCCTGTGCCCATGGCCGTGTGCAAGTGGTCACTCTCTTGCTGGACAGAAAATGCCAGATCAACATCTGTGACAGACTAAACAGGACACCTTTAATGAAGGTATATAGTAGCCAACTCAGCATGAAATGGATTTATAGTCTAGTTTTTTATCTAACACTAATAGGCTGTACACTGCCAGGAAGAGGCTTGTGCCATTATTCTCCTGAAACGTGGCGCCAATCCAAACATTAAGGATATCTACGGCAACACTGCTCTCCATTATGCCGTGTATAATGAGGGGACTTCACTGGCAGAAAGACTGCTTTCCCACCATGCAAATATTGAAGCACTAAACAAGGTACAGATCAATCAACTTTCTTTTCAAAATGTGTGAATTATAAATTGTTTTTGCTTTCTTACAGGAGGGAAACACTCCACTTTTGTTTGCTATAAATTCCAGGAGACAGCATATGGTGGAATTTTTATTGAAGAACCAGGCAAATATACATGCCGTTGACAATTTCAAAAGGTGCAATAGTTTTTGTTTTCTGTTTTCTTTTTTCTTGAGTGCTGTTATTTCTTTATTGTTTTAGAACAGCCCTCATACTTGCAGTACAGCATAACTTGTCAAGTATCGTCACCCTCCTGCTTCAACAAAATATACATATCTCTTCTCAAGACATGTTTGGCCAAACTGCCGAGGATTATGCTTTTTGTTGTGATTTGAGAAGGTATGTGCTTATATTAAAAGACCGGTTAATACAATACTAATTTTATTACATTTATTATGCATAGCATCCAACAACAAATTTTGGAACATAAAAATAAGATGCTTAAAAATCATCTTCGAAATGACAATCAAGGTAAGACTTCTGATAGTAAATTTCTCATTTCCAATAGTATCTAACAAGCTTGCATGTTTGACAGAAGCAGCAGCCATGAAGAATGAAAGTTTTAAAACACAAGGAGCAAGTTCAAAAGGTAGGACACCTGAGTGAACTTTGTAGAGTTTATTGTAAATTTTTTTTTTCCTTCGGGGATGTAGTCTCGCTCTATCACCAGTCTGGAGTCCAGTGGCATGATCTCAGATTACTGCAGCCTTCACCTCCCAGGTTCAAGCAATTCTCCTGCCTCAGCCTCCCGAGGAGCTGGGACAACAGGCACATGCGACCATGCCCAGGTAATTTTTGTATTTTTAGTAGAGACAGGGTTAGGAATATCTAACAAGTTTGCGTGTTTGACAGAAACAGCAGCTATGAAGCCTGAAAATTTGAAAAAAAGAAAAAAAAGAAAAAAATTGAAAAAAAGAAAAGAAGGTGCAAAAGGTAAGACACTTGAGTATCTCTACTCTTAACCACATTTTAACTAAACATATGGATTTGTCAGCAGAACACAACTTAAAAGTGGCTTCAGAGGAAAAGCAAGAAAGGCTTGAAAGAAGTGAAAATAAACAGCCGCAGGTATATAACAATTTAAATTTCTGGTTTAATATTGCTAACTAAAAATTTGTTTTGTTTTATTTAGGATTCTCAAAGTTATGGAAAAAAGAAGGATGAGATGTTTGGAAATTTTATGTTGAAGAGAGACATTGCCATGCTCAAAGAGGAATTATATGCAATAAAAAATGACAGTCTCAGAAAGGAAAAGAAATATATTCAGGAAATTAAAAGTATTACAGAAATAAATGCTAACTTTGAAAAGAGTGTAAGACTCAATGAAGAAATGATAACAAAAAAAGTGGCCCAGTATTCGCAACAGCTTAATGATCTGAAAGCTGAGAATGCAAGGCTGAATTCAAAATTGGAGAAGGAAAAACACAACAAAGAAAGACTAGAAGCTGAAGTTGAATCCCTCCATTCTAACTTGGCCACTGCTATAAATGAGTACAATGAAATTTTGGAAAGAAAAGACCTAGAACTAGTTTTATGGAGAGCAGATGATGTTTCTAGACATGAAACAATGGGTTCTAATATTTCTCAACTAACAGATAAGAATGAGTTGCTTACTGAACAGGTCCATAAAGCTCGGGTGAAGTTCAATACCTTAAAAGGTAAGCTCCGTGAGACAAGAGATGCTCTCAGGGAAAAGACATTGGCTTTAGAAAGTGTACAGCTGGACCTAAAGCAAGCGCAGCATCGAATAAAGGAAATGAAGCAGATGCATCCAAATGGGGAAGCTAAAGAAAGTCAATCCATTGGAAAGCAGAACTCTTCAGAGGAGAGAATACGTCAACGAGAACTTGAAAATCTCTTGCTTGAACGACAACTAGAGGATGCTCGTAAGGAAGGTGATAATAAAGAGATAGTCATTAATATCCACAGAGACTGTCTTGAGAATGGAAAGGAAGATCTTCTAGAAGAAAGAAATAAGGAATTAATGAATGAATATAATTATTTAAAAGAAAAACTGCTTCAGTATGAAAAAGAAAAAGCAGAAAGAGAAGTAAGTATGAAGAAAACTATAACCTTCTGGAATTATAAAATTGGTAACAAAAATATTTTGTCAGGTGATTGTGAGAGAATTTCAAGAAGAACTGGTCGATCATCTTAAAAAATTTTCAATGTCAGAGTCTCCACTGGAAGGTACATCACATTGTCATATTAATTTGGATGAGACATGGACTTCAAAGAAGAAATTATTTCAAGTAGAAATTCAAGTATGTATGGAATTTAACATGTAGACAGTTAATACAAAAATAATTTTAAACACTTTTTTTCAAGCCTGAAGAAAAACATGAAGAATTCAGAAAAGTTTTTGAATTAATATCATTACTGAACTATACTGCGGATCAAATAAGAAAGAAAAATCGTGAATTAGAAGAAGAGGCAACTGGGTATGGTTTTCATATTGTAGAACATTTTAGCCTTCTTGACTTACCAGTTCTTACATTTCTGCAGATATAAGAAATGCCTAGAAATGACAATAAATATGTTAAATGCATTTGCAAATGAAGACTTCAGTTGCCATGGAGACTTAAATACAGACCAACTGAAAATGGATATTCTGTTTAAGAAGCTAAAACAGAAGGTAATTTAAAAAATTATTATTTTATCTTAAGGCATTATCAAGCTCTATTATTTTATTAATGCAGTTTGATGATCTTATGGCCGAGAAGGAAGCTGTATCTTCAAAATGTGTCAATTTGGCCAAAGACAATGAAGTTCTTCATCAGGAGTTATTATCTATGGGAAAAGTACAAGAGAAATGTGAAAAACTTGAGAAGGATAAAAAGATGTTGGAAGAAAAAGTATTAAATCTTAAGACACATATGGAAAAAGATATGGTAGAACTTGGTAAAGTACAAGAATATAAATCGGAGCTGGATGAAAGGGCAATGCAGGCAATAGAAAAATTAGAAGAAATCCATTTACAGGTTAGTTTTTAAAATCAGGTAAGTTTATCTGTTTTTAAAAGTGTATTCTTTTCATTTGTTTTAGAAACAAGCAGAATATGAAAAACAATTAGAGCAGTTAAACAAGGATAATACGGCTTCACTAAAAAAGAAGGAACTCACACTTAAAGATGTGGAATGTAAATTCTCCAAAATGAAAACAGCTTATGAAGATGTTACAACTGAATTAGAAGAGTATAAGGAAGCCTTTGCAGTAGCATTGAAAGCTAACAGTTCCATGTCAGAAAAAATAACGAAGTAAGTCAAAACATATACTCATAGAAAATGAAATACTAAGCATTTGTCTTTGCTCTCTTTACAGATCGGATAAGAAAATAGCTGTGATCAGCACCAAGCTCTTTATGGAGAAAGAGCGGATGGAATATTTTCTCAGCACTCTTCCTATGAGGCCAGACCCAGAGTTACCTTGTGTTGAAAATCTTAATAGTATAGAACTCAACAGAAAATATATTCCCAAAATGGCCATAAGAATTCCTACTTCAAACCCACAGACTTCAAATAACTGCAAGAACTCCTTGACTGAGGTTAGTTATATGACCATTTCTCTTTTGGGTTTATTATTATTATTTTTTTTTTTACTTATTTTAGATGGAGCTGGACTGTGCAGAACAAATAATTACAGAAACAAAGAAAAGTATGTTGCCAAAATGTATTAATTAAATTTAGTAAAGAACATAATCCTTTCTTTTTCTTTCCAGCTTTTGCTGCGTTGGGCCCTTGCTCCTATCTACTTTCTTCTCTAGAATCCACTGGTAAGCCACATCTAATGAAGAGAATATTTAACCATAAAATCTTAAGGAAAAGTTGTATGATTTAAAAGATCATAAAACTTTATTACTGGGCTATTTACATGAAATTTTAATTGTTTCTCATAAAATATAAAACATCACAATCTTTACTAAAGTAGAATATTTTCATATCATATGATGTATATTTATATGTTATTTTAAATGATTTTTTTAGCCTCCTTAAGTTTTAAGTGGATCTTGCAAATGAACACCAGTGTTATTGAGTTTGACCTACTCAAATTGCCTGAATGTCAGCTGTTTAAACAGCCAAACAACCAAGTCATCATTGATACTGTAGTAAAGGTCATCTTTGCATTTTACACTTTTTATTACCATATATAGTAGGAGACTTAAAGAGTATCTGCCAGGTTTGTCCATACTAGTGTTATGATTTTCTTTTTGTAGTTCAATAGTATTTTGTGTGGAGATACTTTGAAGCTCTGTAAATATCTGGTTACTCCTCAAAACCCACTAGATTTAGCATTTCATGGATGACTTGTGTTTGAACAAGTATTACTGTGATGGTTGCCAGATGATTATTTTTCTTATTTTCTTCTTTGTTCTACATGGAGAAATAAAACCAATAAATAAAGGAGAAGGGAAAGTCATGATTCTGGTGCTCCAGTTCCCAAAGATTAGG